CAGAGACCCAGAGCAATGCCCTCATACTGCTACAAGACTCTTCCACCTTAGTAAACTTAAGTGTGCAATTCTAGGGCAAGACTTGCCCTGGAGAGGGCCACAGGCAGTGGCACGGGTCGTGGGGGAAGGTTGGGAAGCTGCTCACGTGTTGCCCCCGACTTAGGACTCACTCAGGAAGATGATGGTCTGCCTCCTGGCGGTCCTGCTCTCTTCGCTCTCGGACTTCCTCAGCTGCGGAGGCCGCGTGCCCCCGGCCAGCGAGCCCTTCTGGCTTTTCATGAGCACCTGCATCATGTTCCAGCACATGAAGGCTACGGAGAGCAGGACCACGAGGTAGACCACGAAGGCGCCGAAGATGCTGGACTGGAACACGGTCCAGCGGCTGGAGAGGTTGGTACAGATGGACATATTGGAGGTCTCGGGCTGCTCGTGGTGGCGGGTGCTGGAGCGGTTGCAAGTGAGACCCCGGTGGCTGGGCACGTTCACCAGGGGGTACTCAGTACCCATGGCAAACAGCAAGGGCAGTGCCACCAGGGCGGAGGTGACCCAGACGAAGCCAATCAGCAGCTTCACCTGGCAAGGTCCCGACACAGCCTTGTACCTGAAGGGGTGACAGATGGCGATGTAGCGCTCAAAGCTGAGTGTCAGCACGTGCAGCAGCGTAGCGTAGCTGCAGGCCTCGAAGAGGAAAGTGTGCAGCTTGCAGGACAGGGTGTAGCTGGACGTGGTCAGGGGATTCCAGATGATGCTGTAGAACTCCATGGGCATGCCGATGAGGAACACCAAGATGTCCGAGCAAGCCAAACTCACCATGTGGTCTGTCACCTCCTTCTGCAAGTATCCTTTCTTCTGCAGCACCTGGGTGACCCGAATGGTGGCGCTGTTCCCCAGAAGGCCCATCACGAAGATGATCAGGTACACCAGAATAAGGGTGATTTTGATCCAGGTGGCCACCTCAAACTCGGGGACATGACTGTGATCAATGATTTGGGAGCAGTCACTGCCCGGGAGGCTGGGTGAAGCCATGAGAAAGAGCACCAGGCTACCAGGTCCAAAGACTTTCTCAACTTCCCTTTCTCCTCCCAGCAGCGTCCAAAATTCTTGGCTGCAAACTCACCTGCGTGGGCGCACGATTTTATCTCACTCGAGTTCTCCTCGCGAAGGTAACTTAGTATTTCAGGTGCTTTCATGGAAAACAGCGGATTGTGCTCAGCGGCCCGGCTGCAGACCCAGCCCAGCGGCGGGGTTTGACTCAGCACATAGGCACGGTCCCTGAAATCAGATCGTGGCTCTCGAGCTACGAGCGACCCACCCCCGCCCCACCCTCCGTCACCCAGGCGGCAGCCGCAGAGGCAGCTGCGGCGCTCCAACCCGACAAGCGTCCCAAGGAGGTGCAGCCCCGGGGAAGCTGGCGACCCTCCCGAGCTGGGAGAAAGACAAACTTCCTCTCGCCCGCACTGCCCCCACGTCCACCGCTGCCCTGGGGGCCCCCTTCGAAGGCGAGGTCACGGCCCGTTTGGTGGTGGCTTGACCGGGGCGTCCCAGAGGAGCCAGCAAGCCCTCGCCTCCTCTGTGGGGTGTTTGCCAAGGACAGCTGGGCTCTGCGCTGCTTGCAGCCGCTGCTCCAGGAAGTCGGCCCCAAGCAGGCTTGCAGGATTCACTATAGAATCCCTGCCTTTCCCCAGAGCCTGCCGGTGTTCTGCGCAGGGCCCTGCCTCGCCTTCCCACGGAGGGACGCGAAGACCCCGGGGTCTCTTCTTTCAGTTTCGCTCCAAGGTGCAGCCGCTTTCCCGGCAGCGGGACGTCTTTTAATTGGGGACATGTATATGGATGAGGATGGCACTCCGCCAGCAAGCCCCAGGTGGGAAGCATGCCCTCCGGAGGGAGCTGTGCCTAGAACGTCGAAGACAGCAGGAGGAGCTGAAGGCTCTGACAAGGCCGTCATGTAAAAACAGCATTAAGGATCATGACCTTTTCCCTCGAATGGACCCATTTTCGTCTTTTAATTCCACAATCAGAGGGAATGAGCAATGAAGGGGGAGGAAGGCTGCCTTATGCGTTCTAGGATGTTTAGCACCTGCATACACACATCCATAGGGACAGCCAAATGTCTCCAGACATTGCTAAATGCCCCTTGCCAGGGAGTGGCAAAGTCAAAGTCAGAACCTCTGCCTCAAAGGAAGAACATGGATCCCCTTTATCTGTACATTCTAGGGGCCTAGCACAAGCCCTCTGTGCTGAAAACATCTCTGAATTATCCCAATCGCCACATCGATGCAATCATTTTAAAGATGAAGCAATTCTGCTGTCTGGAGGACCTATGCTTCCCCAAGGCCATAAAAGAGTGAGTGAGAGCAAGGTCTTACTCAGATGTGGGCCAAGAAGTGTATCTTTTCCCTCTCTGACAGGTTGGCATAGCACCCTAAATAATGTGTTTTGTGGGCGGCCTCTCCACCCCCGATGTGTGCTACTTGACCTGCTTGTTGGCACTGGTGGAGAAACTCCTAACTCGTTTCCTCATTAGTGCACTGCATTCAGCTGAAGGACCTAGCTGACCTTTCATCTGTCCCACAACACTCACAGGAGTAGCGTAATGGGGGTAAGCATGGACTCCTGGGGCTTTTCTACTTGCAAAACCTTATTTGTTTTGTGTTCTTTTGTAGATGGTGGGTCTTGCTATTTTGTCCAGGTTGGGCTGAACTTGTGATCCTTCTGCCTCAGCCTCCTGAGTAGCTGGGACTACAGACATTTACCACTGCAGCCAGC